ATAATTTTATTGGACCACGTTATTTAGTTGTTGGGCCTTGTAAGGATTAAATGAGATCATGCATGTAACACTACAGTAACAGCCACATGATAAATGTCCAAATAATATTTACCTGTGCCTGGCACAGAGCAGGCACTCAAAAAATATTTTTTAGAGCATGTGACGCGCCATGAACCAGAGGAGCCACTTTAAATGGACAAACGGGGATCTCATTTTTTTTTTTTTTTTTTAATGGTGAGACAAGCCCTGAGAAGGCAAATGGACTGCCTAAAGCTACACAGGTCAGCGGGGCAGGTAAATCTAAATTGGCAAAGTAAGGGCTGAGCGAACAGACTCCGACACTAGAAGGCAGAGCTGAACTAACTTCTGCTAAGGTCCCGCCTCTGCCGCTTTGTCCCGCCCTTATCTTCTCCCCTCCTCCAGCGCCTCATTCCCTTTTCGCTCGCCCCGGCCGTGCTGAAGCAACTTCCGCCCTGAGAAGGGTGGGGCTTCCGTCTCCCGCTCTCGCGACTCCTGGCGGTGAAGGACGGAAGATGATAGCCACATTTCTTCCTCGCCCTTCCCCTAGGTTCCCTGTCACAGTTCCGCCCTTACTACTCCCACTTCCGGCCAGGGAACAGCCACTTCCACCCGGAAAAGGGGTTGTTCCGCCGTGGGGCGCCAGCTGTGGCCCACCCATCCTGCCCCGTACTTTCGCCATCATAGTATTCTCCACCACTGTTCCTTCCAGCCACGAACGACGCAAACGAAGCCAAGTTCCCCCAGCTCCGAACAGGAGCTCTCTATCCTCTCTCTATTACACTCCGGGAGAAGGAAACGCGGGAGGAAACCCAGGCCTCCACGCGCGACCCCTTGGCCCTCCCCTTTACCTCTCCACCCCTCACTAGACACCCTCCCCTCTAGGCGGGGACGAACTTTCGCCCTGAGAGAGGCGGAGCCTCAGCGTCTACCCTCGCTCTCGCGAGCTTTCGGAACTCTCGCGAGACCCTACGCCCGACTTGTGCGCCCGGGAAACCCCGTCGTTCCCTTTCCCCTGGCTGGCAGCGCGGAGGCCGCACGGTAAGCGGGGGCTCCGAGCTGGACCGGGCGCGAGGCGGCAGGGCCGGACGCCGAAGCCTCAGAGCGCGTGCCTGAGGGCCCCGAGGCGCCCGGCGCGGGCCCGTCCCGCCCCCTAGAGCCGCGGCCACGTGCGAGCGGCAGGCCCGGACATGCCCGGTCAGCGCCGTCCGGGAACCGAGCGTGGGCCCCCTGTGTTCACATGCTTGACTTTCTCCCTCAGATGCCTGGAGTTACTGTAAAAGACGTGAACCAGCAGGAGTTCGTCAGAGCTCTGGCAGCCTTCCTCAAAAAGTGAGTTTGGGGACTGAGGTTCAAAACGGGTGGAATCGTGCTTTTCCCACTGTTTTGGTCTTAGGTCCGGGAAGCTGAAAGTCCCCGAATGGGTGGATACCGTCAAGCTGGCCAAGCACAAAGAGCTTGCTCCCTACGATGAGAACTGGTTCTACACGCGAGCTGGTGAGGAACTTAGGTCTTTGGCTGGAGAGTGGACCCTTAAATCTCCCTCTCACACTACCCCCAGCTTCCACAGCGCGGCACCTGTACCTCCGGGGTGGCGCTGGGGTTGGCTCCATGACCAAGATCTATGGGGGACGTCAGAGAAACGGCGTCATGCCCAGCCACTTCAGCCGAGGCTCCAAGAGTGTGGCCCGCCGGGTCCTCCAAGCCCTGGAGGGGCTGAAAATGGTGGAAAAGGACCAAGATGGGTAAGCAGGGTAGAGGGGGCTGCATTGATGGACTGGGGCCTGCATGACCCTTCCCTCCCCACAGCGGCCGCAAACTGACACCTCAGGGACAAAGAGATCTGGACAGAATCGCCGGACAGGTAAGGCCTGCGTTTGGGGTGGGGCTGGGTCCACTAACTTTTATTCTTCCATCTTTTCCCACAGGTGGCAGCTGCCAACAAGAAGCATTAGAACAAACCATGCTGGGTTAATAAATTGCCTCATTCGTAATCCTGGTCTGGGTCTCTTTTTTGAGTCTCTTGCTCTGTCGCCCAGGCTGGAGTGCAGTGGCGCCATCTCAGCTCACTGCAATCTCCGCCTTCTGGGTTCAAATGATTCTCCTGCCTCAGCCTCCCAAAGTGCTGGGATTACAAGTGTGAGCCACTGTGCCTGGTCTGGTTTGGGTCTCTTGATTGTTCTTCAGGGGCATGAGGAAGAGGCGCTTCCTCCCTTCCCTTGGGTGAGGGGGCCCAGGGTGATTGGGTGGCTGTTTACCCGGCAGCCAGTCGGGCCTTCCCAGGTCAAACAGTTCCCATCTGGGTTTGGAGGAAGGACCCAGGGGCCCTTGTGGCTCACTCCCCCACATCCTGTCTTTGCAATTGTCAGAAAGTGAGAAACGAAAGGATGGCTGTGAGCTGTGACCTCAGCTGGGCCTGGGCTGCAGAGGTGGCTTCCGCTGGAGTAAAGCAAGAGGGCCCAGGGTTCATGCTCTTCCCTGGAAGGTAGAAAAGGACAGACCACCAGGGAGCCTCCACCGCAAACTGACCTGTGCTGCCTACACACTAACTTTCCTGGGCCTGGGGCCTGCACAGGCTGAATGGTCCTTGAGCCTTCACTCTGCATCTGAGCGGTCTTGGGCCCGCTGAGTGGCAGTGGCAGGAAGTCGGTGGAAGCAGATCCCTGTGCAGAAGTTGAATTACCAGGGCGGCCACACACGGGCTGCACAACCTTTGCAGTCGTGCACGGCAAGTGGGATGTGGCCTCCGCCCATGATTGGGCACCTGGTCAGGCTGGGAGATCCAAATAGCACCCAGTGGGCAGCTGTCCGACCCCTGGAGGGGCAAGCCAGGAAAGAAACTTAGGGCCCGCTGTGACCAGATGTCCCTCCCAGTTGGGAAGACTAAACTGGTTTGGCCAATATCTCCCAGGATTCCCCTGTCCAAATTATTCCTGGGATCTGACCCATTTCCTGGAAAGGGGCGAGCCTGGGTTTTGAAGTTCAAACTAGAGTTTAAATCACAACTCTGCCCCTAATCCCACGTAACCCTGTGCACCTTATCCTCTGAGCCTTCGTCTCCTCGTGTGTAAGCCTGCTAACTCCTGAGAGACTGGACAAGATGCCGTGGAGAGCCTTGGCTCTGAGTAGCTCTGCTGCTGGACAGTTCAGTTGGCAGTCCCCAAACGTAAGGCGTAAGAGTTTAAGAAGTATCGGCCAGGCACAGTGGCTCACACCTGTAATCTCAACACTTTGGGAGGCCGAGACGGGCTGATCACCTGAGGTTGGGAGCTTGAGAACAGCCTGACCAACATGGAGAAACCCTGTCTCTAAAAATACCAAAATTAGTTGGGCATGGTGGCGCGCACCTGTAATCCCAGCTACTCAGGAGGCTGAGGCAGAAGAATCGCTCGAACCCCGGAGGCGGAGGTTGCAGTGGGTTGAGATCGAGCAATTGCAATCCAGCCTGGGCAACAGAGCGAGACTCCATTTCAAAAAAAGAATCAATAAAAATGTTAAAAGCACCGTTGTTTACACTCAGCAACTCTGTGAAGTA